TCGGGCGGATTACTTAAGGTCAGGAGTTCGAGAGCAGCCTGGCCAACACTGCAAAACCCCGCCTCTACTAAAAATACAAAAATTAGCTGGATGTGGTATAACCTGGCTACTCCAGAGGCTGAGGTATGAGACGCACTTGATTCCGGGAGGCGGAAGTTGCAGTGAGCTGAGATCACACCACTGCACTCCAGCCTAGGCGACAGAAAAAAAAAAAAACACCCATAAAAATAGAAGAAAAAAGAAAGATAAAAAAGTAAAGTAACACAGGTGTCATTTGAAACTGAGGCCTGAATGATGAAAAAAAGGCACATCGTATGAAGATTTAGAGGGAAGAAAGTTCCATGCAAGGTCAGGAAGAGAAAAAGCAATGGCTGGAGGGTACGAGTCCAGGGCGGTGAGATAGAAGGGACTGGAAAGCTAGGCAGGGGCAGTTCTTGCAGGACTTGGCAGAGGAGGGGACAGAACTGGATTTAATCAGCTTGGAGGCGGTTGTCCCTTGAGCGACAGAAACAGCTGTTAAGAACGTCACCCAGAGCGTTAGAGGGCAGGAATCTAGGATGTATTAGCTGCAGCACATAATAATGACAACGTGAAATGACCGTGCCCTCTCTGCGCTGCGCCGCCCGGCCCCCGACCTTTTTGGATGGTCGATGTCAGCGCCAGCCTTCCGGGGCGCTGGCCTGGGCTCAAGTCAGGCAATGACCAGGGGCCGGTGAGCTTTCATTTCACCTCCCCCAAATCTCCTTTCCCCAAACTCTAGACACCCCCAAAACACACAATCTAAGTCAAATAATCTCTGCAAATGCAACCTGCAGACAAGTCCCCCAACTCTTCCTGGAAGAGACAGATTCTGGAGGCGCAGAGGCACTGCCAAGGGGGCCGCAACAGACCCCGAAAGACCTTGCGAGCCTGCCATGTCCCGGTCCGGAACGCCGCACGCGGGGCGGGGCGGGGCACATGCGCACGCGCGGCCCCGCCTCCCAGGCGTGGGGCGGGGCGGGCGCCGGGGCGGGGCCGTGACGTCAGTTGCGCGCGTGGCTCTGGCTGCGCAGGAACAGCTGGTGCCTCCGAGGGCGGTCGGCGAGCGCGCGGGCGTGGGGCGCTGGGGGGCCGGTCGGGCAGCGCTGCGGGAGCAGCCGCCGGCACCGCCGCCTTGCACCATCGCATCATGTCCGGGCAGCTGGAGCGTTGCGAGCGCGAATGGCACGAGCTGGAGGGAGAATTTCAAGAACTGCAGGTAGGGCCAGGCCACCTGGTCCCGCAACTCTGACACACCCTCCCCCGGGTCCCCTGTTCTTCAGGAGACGCACAGGATCTACAAGCAGAAGCTGGAGGAGCTGGCTGCGCTGCAGACGCTGTGTAGCAGTTCCATCAGTAAGCAGAAGAAGCACCTCAAGGACTTGAAGCTTACACTCCAGAGGTAGGTGCAGCTGTAGCCCGGGGGCTGCCCTGCCCTTCCCCTGTGCCTGCATCTCTGTCCGCAGGTGCAAACGCCATGCCAGTCGGGAGGAGGCGGAGCTCGTTCAGCAGATGGCAGCGAACATCAAGGAGCGGCAGGACGTCTTCTTCGACATGGAGGCCTACCTGCCCAAGAAGAACGGGTAGGAGCTGGCAACCTCCCCACCCCTAGCACGGATCATGCCCCTCACAGGTGTTTCCTTCCAGGCTCTACTTGAACCTGGTCCTCGGCAATGTGAACGTGACCCTCCTCAGCAACCAGGCCAAGTAAGTGTCCCCCACCCACCACCCAGACCCACGGGCACACCCCTGGGCGTGTCTGTCGTGGCAGGTTCGCCTACAAGGACGAATATGAGAAGTTCAAGCTCTACCTGACCATCATCCTGCTCCTGGGTGCCGTGGCATGTCGATTTGTCCTTCACTACAGGTAGTGGGTGTGGCCGTGTGTGCCTGGGCCTGGCACCCCTCCCGGGGGCTGTTTCCTTGCACAGGGTGACTGACGAAGTCTTCAACTTCCTGCTGGTGTGGTATTACTGCACCCTGACCATTCGGGAGAGCATTCTCATCAGCAACGGCTCAAGGTACCTGGGCACCTGGCTTTGTGGGGAGCACACTGAGCACTTTCCGTTCTCTCCCTCTCCCGAGAATTAAAGGCTGGTGGGTGTCTCACCACTACGTCTCCACATTCCTGTCCGGAGTGATGCTGACCTGGTGAGTAGCCCCTCGCTGGGCCCCTCCAGCCTCCCACCTTTGTTTTTTCCTACCTTCTCTCCAGGCCTAATGGACCCATTTATCAGAAGTTTCGCAACCAGTTCTTAGCATTTTCCATTTTTCAGAGTGAGTGACTGTTGCCTGGATTTGGGGGAAGGCCCTGAGCCCAGGTGCTGTGCTCCCCCTGCAGGCTGCGTCCAGTTCCTGCAATATTATTACCAGAGGGGCTGCCTCTACCGGCTGCGGGCCCTGGGGGAGAGGAACCACCTGGATCTCACAGTGGGTGAGTAGCTGGGCCTGGGTTGGAGCCGGGGCAGCGGGTCCTTTTTCTTCCCTCCTCTCCACAGAAGGGTTCCAGTCCTGGATGTGGCGGGGCCTCACCTTTCTCCTGCCCTTCCTCTTCTGTGGCCATGTGAGTCCCCCTGGAGTTTGTGGGTATCTCCTGGTGGGTGAGCAGCGCCTGCCTTCCTCTCCAGTTCTGGCAGCTCTACAATGCCGTCACGCTGTTTGAGCTCTCCAGCCACGAGGAATGCAGAGAATGGCAGGTATGGGGGGTGGGGGCATGCTCGGGGGAGGTCCAGCCTCGCCCTCCTCTCTGGACTCCCCCAGGTGTTCGTACTGGCGTTCACCTTCCTCATCCTCTTCCTCGGCAACTTCCTGACCACGCTCAAAGTCGTGCATGCCAAGCTCCAGAAGAACAGAGGCAAGACAAAGCAGCCGTGAGCCTCGGGCTCCTGTGCCCTCGGCCCGGACTTCAGACTGCAGGGGGCTCCCGGGCTCCTTCCCAGCAGCCCTCTCAGGCCCGTGGCATCGCTGGGAGAGGGCCCAGGCCCTGGTCCCCCAGTGGACCCCAGTGGTCTAGAGGAATGTGAGCCCCGCCTGTCCGCACAGTGTCCGCCCACCTATTTATGACATATTTAATGCTGGGTCCCCCATCGTCCCTGGAACCCGAGGCCTCACTCCTGTGCTTGAAGGTGGCTGAGGCCGGGCCAGTCTTCCTGGGGATGGGGCCTGAAGCCTCAGGGAGCCCCTCTGTTCCCACTCCTGTCATTTGAACCCCTCTGGGTGGGGTTTGGATGTGCCTCGCGGGGTTGGATTTATGCTGACCTGCTACTTACCAGGCCCAGGCTGGGGTGGTGTGAACCCTCAGTGTCCTGTGGCGCCCCCACCCCGGGGCCACTCTGCTTCTGCTGTGAGCCCCCTCCTCGCCCACCCCGCCACGTGGTGAGGGTTATTTTAAGTTCTCAGAGACCCACCGCGTCTGCCTCGTGCTCTTCTTGCCCCTGGAGCGCTGGGGGCATCCTGAGTCAGGCTGTGAGAAGATTCGCCACCAGAGGGCGCCCCGGGCCCTGGGTCGTCCAAGGGGACAAGGACGTTCCCGTCTGTGCTTCGGGGTTCCCTGACCCCCCCATCCTGCAGCCCACCTTCCTGCAGTGTCGTGGCAGGTACTTGGAGAGTGGGACCAAGACCCTTGGCCCCTGTGGAGGGGAACCACCTCCCCCCTCCTTCCCAGAGCTTCTGGATGTTGTGGGAGGGAGGTGGGGGTGCCTGGCAGGCTCACCCCCAGGGGCCGCACCCTGAGGCGGGGTCAGAGCCACTGGGCATCGCTTGGGTGAGATTCTGCATTCGACGGGAGGCAGAGAGGCCACCAGGTTTGGCTGAGTGCTCTGCCCCACCATTCATATATGGGCCTCAGCTCCCCCTAACTGTGGCCCTACAAATCCCTAGGCCAGACCTCACAGCAGTGCCCACAGGCATGCCTTGTTTAGCCCTCCTCAAGGAATTTTAAAATTTTTAATTACTTTTTTTTTTTTTGAGACAGGGTCTGTTGCCTAGGCGGGAGTGCAGTGGCATCATAGGTCACTGTAGCCTCCGCCTCCAGGGCTCAAGGGATCCTCCCACCTCAGCCTCTGGAGTAGCTGGGACCACAATCACACACCACCATGCCCTGCTCCTTTTTTTTTTTTTTTTTTGAGATGGGAGTCTCGATCTGTTACCCAGGCTGGAGTGCAGTGACACAATCTCAGCTCACTGCAACCTCTGCCTCCCAGGTTCAAGTGATTCTCCTGCCTCAGCCTCCCGAGTAACTGGGACTACAGGCGCGTGCCACCATGCCTGGCTTTTGTTTTGTTTTGTTTTGTTTTGTATTTTTAGTAGAGACAGGGTTTCACCATGTTTGCCAGGATAGTCTCGATCTCTTGACCTTGTGATCTGCCTGCCTCAGCCTCCCAAAGTGCTGGGATTACAGGTGTGAGCCACCATGCCTGGTCACCCTGCTACTTTTTAATACTTTTTAGTAGAGATGGGGTCTCACTATGTTGCCCAGGCTGGTCTCCAACTCATGGGCTCAACTCATCCTCCTATCTTGGCCTCCCAAAGCGCTGGGATTACAGGTGTGAGCCACTGTGCCTGGCCTGATTACATTTTTAAAATGAGATTTCCCCACCCCTACAGTGAGATTCCACATAAAAATCCAGATTTCTGCTTTCCCTAGAAAAACGGACCTGGCAACATTCCCGTGGCACAGGACGCCTACTCTCCAGTTGCCACAGGCCCTGCCACCCCCCTGCCCTTCATTCTGGTCTCCTTTCTGGTCCTTTTTAGGCACCTGCGTTTGCCCTAGATTAGGAGTCAGCTAGCTGTCTGTAAAGGGCCAGATGGCAACTATTTTGAGCTTTATGGGCCAGGTGGTTTGTGGCAGCTACTCTTCACCTGCAGCCCCAGAGCACAAGGCAATGCAGAAAGGAATGGGTGTTGCTGTGTTCCAATAAAACTTTATTTACAAATCAGGCTGTGGCCAGATGTGGCCCACAGGCTGTAGTTGTTGGACCTCTACCGTAGACCATCATGAGGCCTGGGGTTCTTCGAGAACAAGAACTCCTTGGTTGATTCCCCAGGGTACGGCAGGGCCTTGGGAACCTGGGTGGGTTGGGGAGGGTCTCAGAAGGCTCCTTCCTTTGGCAACCTGACTTCTTGGAAGCTCAGGTTTAGCTGACGCCCCAGCACTGGGCCAGGGGGGCTGAGGCAGGAGATATGGGGAAGGCTAGGAGTTGCCTGAAGCCATTATCCCATCTTAGGCGACACCGACTCCTAGGCGCCCTCCAGAGCCAAGCAGCTTGCGACTTCTGGTAGGCACCGGAATCCCCTGGGATGCTTGTTTTAAAAGTCCTGGGCCGGGCACGGTGGCTCACGCCTGTAATCCCAGCACTTTGGGAGGCTAAGGCGGGTGGATCACGAGGTCAGGAGTTCAAGACCAGCCTGGCCAACATGGTGAAACCCTGTCTCTACTAAAAATACAAAAATTAGCCGGACGTGGTGGTGTGCGCATGTAGTCCCAGCTACTCAGGAGGCTGAGGCAAGAGAATCGCTTGAACCCAGGAGGTGGAGCTTGCAGTGAGCCAAGATCATGCCACTGCACTCTAGCCTGAGTGACAGAATGAGACTCTGTCCCAAAAAAAAAAAAAAAAAAAAATTCCCAGACCCTCGGCCCCAGACCTTCCCAAAGGAGGCTCAGGGATTAGGTATCTGGCTGTTGGTGACACAGGTGGTCTATGAACCAGTTCTGAGAAACTGTCCCGCGTGGACAGGGGGTAGATCCCATCAGTTCTCAAAGGAGGCCAGGATGTCTCGCCTCCTGAACTCCACAGGCTGGTAGAAGCGGGGCTTGAGGGACAGCAGGTTGGGAGCTTGAGGACTAAGTGGGCCAGTCCTGTCCTACCACAGTGGGGGGAACAGTCCACAGAAAACTTGCTCATGACCACACTGGGAGCCGACTGTTCTTCCCATCCCAAGTCTCTGACACTGGGGGCTTTGGGTGAAACCTTAAGGAGATGGTCAGATGGGTGGTCCAGGGTATACTTTTAACAACTGAGAAGCCATTTTTTCTGCCCCCTGGGCACATGTGCCCAGCTCTGCAAAGACAGTGGCCAAGTTGAAGACAAGTCTTCCATGTGGGGTGGAGATGGGAGGGGTGGGTGCCAGGCTGCAGCCTGTGTCCTCCTGATAGGCCCAGCCCCCTCGGTGGCCTCCGTGTTCCTGGGGGAAGGAAGGAAGGAGCTGGAGGATACAGTGGTGCCTATCTCGGGAGCCCAGGGAGGCAGGGACACAGGAGTGGCAGGCTTGGGGCGCCCGCGTGGAACAGTGCCAGGTCTACGTTTACCCACTACCAGATAGACTTTTTCATTTCAAGCATAACTTGAGTCTGCACTGGGGAGACACTCGTGGTGGGGGTGGCTGTGATGAGGGCACTTGCGAGTCCCGACAACAGACACTGGCTCCTGCACCCACATCACCACCATGTCCCAGGGGCAGCCTGGAGGGGAGTTTGTGGTCAGAGCCCCAGCCAGGAAAGGAGAGAGTTCCAGAATGTTCCAAGAGTCTAGCCGCAGGCCCCAGACACCATGAGCTGGAGGGTCGGGATGGGGCAGCCTCCCTGGTGCAATCGGCACCTGGGCCCCCGGGCCCTGTCAGTGCTGTCGTGAGGTCTGTCTGCCCTGGGTCAGAGCAGCAGGCAGAGCCGGCGCTTCTTCTGCCGTTGCGCCTTCTTCAGAGCGCTGAGAGCCACCTTGGCGGCCTCCCGGAAGACGTCCTCCACATTCTCCCGAAACTTGGCGGAACATTCCAGGTAGAGAGCAGCTCGGATCTGTTCGCAGGCGCTCAGGCCCTGGGTGGGGGGAGGAGCCAGCATTAGGTGAGGGGCCCCTGGAGGTCTCCTAGCACCACCTGGTGGGTTTGGGACTGGCTCTGAGGACTCTGCAGGGATGGAGGCCTTGGTTTGGGCCTGTCTGTCTCCTCCATCCTGGCTGCCCCTCACAGTGTGTGGGTGGAATGGAGGGCCAGGGCAGTGCAGCCCGCAGGTTGGAAGAAGCCCTGTCCAGGCCCCCACCCTGGCCTCTCTCCAGCTCCGGGCAGGGAGGGGCTGAATCCTGAGACCCGGGGTTGGTTCCCCCAGGTGTCTCCCAGGCCTGTGAGAAGAGTTGGAGGCCTCAAGACAGAAAGGACTTCCAGCCACCTCTCTCCCTTCTCTGAAAGTACCATTTAGGCAAATTAATTTGCCCTTTTATTTATTTATTTTTGAGATGGAGTTTTGCTCTTGTTACCCAGGCTGGAGTGCAATGGCGCGATCTTGGTTCATCACAACCTCTGCCACCCAGGTTCAAGCGATTCTCCTGCCTCAGCCTCCCGAGTAGCTGGGATTACAGGCATGCGCCACCATGCCCGGCTAATGTTGTATTTTTAGTAGAGATGGGGTTTCTCTCATGTTGGTCAGGCTGGTCTCAAACTCCCAACCTCAGGTGATTCGCCCGCCTCGGCCTCCCAAAGTGCTGGGATTACAGGCGTGAGCCACTATGCCCGGCCGGATTTGCCCTTATTAATGGTTATTTCTTGTGAAAGTTTCTTTTTGCCTTTGCATTCCTTTTATTCTGTTTATTCCCCCATGCCTCACCCAAAGAGTTGCACGGTCAATTGGCCCGTGAAGGGGACGCCTACTTTCAAACAAGGCAGACAGGACACGACAGGACGGCGGCTCATAGCACAGACTTTGGATTGCAGTGGATGGGACCAGATCCTGGCTCCACTTCTCGCTAGCTGTGTGGCCCTGGGCAAGCTGCTTAACCTCTCTGGGCCTCAGTTTCTCCCCCTGTAAACTGGGGGATGTGAACAGCGCCTGCCTCCGAGTCCTAAGGATTGGGAGTAGTCGTGTAAAGTGCTCAGGTCCACAGGCCATCAATACTAATAGTTAAAAATTATTCTTAGAATCTTGCTTCCCTCAGCTCCCTGAAAGGCCACTAAGGCACCCCAGTTGCAGAGGCCAAAGGTCCGGGAGGCTTCACAGCCACGGCTGTGCCCCAGGGTCTTGGCCCCGGCCCACCTGCATGTAGGTGATGGGCTCCAGCTGGGCGGCCCGGAGCTTCCGCAGCTGCTCCTTGTCCTTCCTCAGGTCTGTCTTGCAGCCGATGAGCACCATGGGGATCCCGCGGCAGAAATGCGTGACCTCAGGGAACCACTGTGGAGGGAGGAGGCGGGATCAGGGGTGCGGCCGGGCCCAGATGTGGGGCCACCACCCAGGAGGCCGGCCTCACCTTGATGAGGACGTTGTCGTAGCTGGTGGGATTCATGACGTCATAGCAGATGAGCACGAGGTGGGTGTTCTGGTAGGACAGGGGCCGCAGCCGGTCATAGTCTTCTTGCCCTGAAAGCACAGAGCAGCGGGGGTCAGGGGACGTCCCCTCCCTGTCTGGACTCTGACGGGTGAAGGGGAAGGGGCCAGGCAAGTGACCCTGCCTTAGGGCCTCAATTTCCTCATCTATACAATGGGCAGCAAGCCAGGAGTGCTGGCACAGGCCTGTGGTCGCAGCTACTCGGGAGGCTGAGGCCGGAGGATCGCTTGAGCCCAGGAGGTCAAGGCTACAGTGAGCCGTGATCATGCCACTGCACTCCAGCCTGGGTGACAGAGCGAGACCCTGTCTCTTAACAACAAAACCCATGAGCGGCAGCCCCCCAGTCCTGGATGGTGGTAAAGAATCCTCAAGATCAAACCCACGCAGTGCTGAGAGCTTGGCCTGATTCTAGGGCTGGGGCTGGAGAAACTGCTAGAGATGATGCCGATAGCCAGTGTGATCCCCCTGCCCTGATGGTCAAGGGCAGAGTGCAGACTGGAACCCTCCCCTCCCCAAAGATTCAGACCTGTGGGGCTGAGTGGGCTCATAGTGTCCCCAAGTCCTGAGAGGCTGGTGTCTGGCTTCAGCCTCCAGCTTCTCAGGTTCTGATGCAGTCAGCTGAGTTCCCTGCCTATTCTTGCAAGCACTAGGAGGAGGGTGGTGGGTTGCTGGGAACAGCACCGAGCGCCCTCCCCACCCAGATTCACAGAGCACACTCCCTGGGGGGATACTTTAATCCGGAGGCCGTGACGCCTGGCTCCGCCCCGAGACGAGCTGAATCCAAATACGGATCTAGGCTTGAGCTTGGTTGGGTTTGCTTTTTTCTTCTTCTTCTTTATAAACAATTCTTTGTAACTTTTTGTATTGACAGTTTCAAACTTACAGTAAAATTGCAACACGAGTATGAAGAGCTCTCTGACTGTGATTCACCACCTGTTTG